GACTTATGTAATCAGTGACTCTTAACTCTTGCTCCAAAAGGAAGTTAACATTTGTAGAGTCTTAAAAGATTATATAAAAAAGAAAAGCAAAACAGAAAACAAAAAATCTTTTAGACCTTCTAGTCCATCCCTAATGACTAATTCTCCATCATATATTTTCATCTATTTGGATTGTAAATGTTGCCCAGACCAGAGATGGCGGTGGTTCACACTAGGGTGTCAGTGGTGGAATGGTGAGGGGCAGATGAATTGGAGATATTTTGGTAGTACAGCCAAAGAGACCTACTAATATTTTGGATGCAGAAGGTTAGTAAGGAGAGAAATCCAGACGACTTTAAGATTTTTGGCCAGAGGGATTTTACCTTTTAGCGACATACAGATGACCAAGGGAAGAGCAAAGTTGAGAGGATGAGTTATTCAAAATAGTATTATGGTCACGCCAAGCTATCAGCATTAAGGCATCCCTGTAGAGATGTCCTGTTGACATTTGTGATCCAGGCTGGATGTTTAAAAAAAATTGGTAACATATTACTTTAGCAACTATTATTAATTCTTATTATTACCACGACTACATCGGGAAGTAAAAGCTCAGCAGCCTCCGGCTTTTCCTAACCCTTGAAAAAACCTCTAATATAAAAGGCATTTATATCCAAAAGTTCCCATTCATCTCCCGCTCTGGGAACCGGGAGCGCCCCCTGTCCAATCAGCTTTCAAATCCCCTGCGTCAGCGAGTGGGCGGGGCTCACCTAGATTCCTTGGCCTCCGCTTCTCCGGCTTGGCCACGTTAGAAGTCCCGCAGGTCCTTGAAGGTACACAAATCACCTATATATCCATTAGAAAAATGTAGAGTACATTATCACAATGTAAGTTTAATTAGATTAAATAATTTACAACACTTTATTCATATCATTTATTTGTTTTATTTAGTTTCTTATTTTCTTCTATGAGTATAGTAACCACCTCCGAGCTTTACGGATCTGCGGGTCCTTTCCTCGCGCACGCGCACTTGTTAGGGAGGGCGGGCCTGTTTCCGGGAGGCGCGTGGGGCTTGAGGCCGAGAACGGCCCTTGCTGCCACCAACATGGAGACTTTGTACCGTGTCCCGTTCTTAGTGCTCGAATGTCCCAACCTGAAGCTGAAGAAGCCGCCCTGGTTGCACATGCCGTCGGCCATGACTGTGTATGCTCTGGTGGTGGTGTCTTACTTCCTCATCACCGGAGGTAACTCGGGCTGTCGGGCCCGAGAGGCTGAGCAATCTAATCTGTTCTGTTGTCTTTCTTATAGGAATAATTTATGATGTTATTGTTGAACCTCCAAGTGTCGGTTCTATGACTGATGAACATGGGCATCAGAGGCCAGTAGCTTTCTTGGCCTACAGGTAAAAGATACCTTTTTGAATGATTTGGTGGTTATCTTTCTATGGTCATTCTTTTCTTTTCCAGAGTAAATGGACAATATATTATGGAAGGACTTGCATCCAGCTTCCTATTTACAATGGGAGGTTTAGGTTTCATAATCCTGGACCGATCGAATGCACCAAATATCCCAAAACTCAATAGATTCCTTCTTCTGTTCATTGGATTCGTCTGTGTCCTATTGAGTTTTTTCATGGCTAGAGTATTCATGAGAATGAAACTGCCGTAAGTTATTTGTGTAATCAGCACCTTATGTTCCATTACTGTTTTTGTTTTGTTTCGTATTGAGACGGAGTCTCGCTCTGTTGCCCAGGCTGGAGTGCAGTGGCGTGATCTCGGCTCACTACAAACTCTGCCTCCCAGGTACATACCATTCTCCTGCCTCAGCCTCCCTACACTTTTTGTGCTTATAATTATATTTCTGCAGGGGCTATCTGATGGGTTAGAGTGCCTTTGAGAAGAAATCAGTGGATACTGGATTTGCTCCTGTCAATGAAGTTTTAAAGGCTGTACCAATCCTCTAATATGAAATGTGGAAAAGAATGAAGAGCAGCAGTAAAAGAAATATCTAGTGAAAAAACAGGAAGCGTATTGAAGCTTGGACTAGAATTTCTTCTTGGTATTAAAGAGACAAGTTTATCACAGAATTTTTTTTCCTGCTGGCCTATTGCTATACCAATGATGTTGAGTGGCATTTTCTTTTTAGTTTTTCATTAAAATATATTCCATATCTACAACTATAATATCAAATAAAGTGATTATTTTTTACAACCCTCTTAACATTTTTTGGAGATGACATTTCTGATTTTCAGAAATTAACATAAAATCCAGAAGCAAGATTCCGTAAGCTGAGAACTCTGGACAGTTGATCAGCTTTACCTATGGTGCTTTGCCTTTAACTAGAGTGTGTGATGGTAGATTATTTCAGATATGTATGTAAAACTGTTTCCTGAACAATAAGATGTATGAACGGAGCAGAAATAAATACTTTTTCTAATTAATACCTTTTATATTTGTTTTTTAACTGACAGTG